CAACCAGCACTTTCAATCATTCTCTCCGTTGCTGCCAAGACAGGCTTCCTAAAATGCAAACTCATTAAGACTACTCTCCTGCTTAAAATTTTTCTATAATTCCTCATTGCTTTCAGGATACAGTTCAAACACCTTTGCTTGACCTACATGAAATGCAAGGACCTGGCTCCTGCTCCTGTTGTAGCCCCAGGTCCTGTCACGCCCCACATATCCAGATCTTCTGTTAGGCCAGGAAGCTTCCTGCCTCTCTGCTTTTATTTGGAATAGCCTCCTCAGCTCACACCTTCACAACTCAGCTCCTGTAATACCTTCCCCAGCCAGTTCCTTGTGTCCACCTCTCCCTCATCCCCCAAACCCAGATTAGGAGTCTACGCTCCCAGAGGCCTGTGCAGGTCTCCTTCATCGCGTTAATCACACCGTATCAAAAGTACATGTTCTGTGCCCCATGAGACTGAAAGCTCCTCTAAGGCAGGGATATGTTTCCCTCCATTGCATCCCCAGTGTCCCACAATGCTTGGCGCACCGTCACGGTCCAGTAAAAAACTTTGAATAAATCTATAGCAAAGCATGGAGCGGTCCGTATAGAGGCTGCCAAGCCGAGCGGCCATGGGAGGTGAGCTGTTGTCGGCGTTTTGAGCAATCTGCGGGCGGACGCGGGGATCACTCACCCGCGATGACGAATTTGGCCATGGTCGAGAGAGACTCAGAGGCAGGGACCGCGGCTTCGCGGTTTCCTGGCAACCACGCAGCCAAGGGCAAGGCGCAGGCGCACTACAAAGTCTGGCGCCCAGCAGAGGTTAGGTGTTTAAAGTTAGGACCTGAATGGGTTACGTTGCGATACACGATCAAACATCGCCCTTATAAGCTCTGTGGTATCCCCGAGCCCCACTCCTGTATGCAGGGAAATTAGTCATTCTCCTTGGTAAACTTTCTTCAAGTAAGTCCTTCAGCTACAGCCGCGAACATATGCTTTTTGACCTTTGAGGGAATCCGTAAGATCTCGTGAGAAGCGCAGCTTCTCGGGGAAGCTGTCATGGCTGCTCCTGTACGTAGTCACGGTCTTGTGCTCTAAGGTGAGTGGAGGACGAGCTTGGGCTTAGCGGCAGCCCGTATCACATCCTAGACTTTTTACTTCGAGGAGAAGAGTCTCACGAGTTGTCCTGGAAGTAAGTTTAAAGGAGGTGGGTTAATGCTGGGCGGCCCAGCTGCGGAATTTTATTCTTTTCATTACTTCTTCCCCTACAGGAAAACGACAGCACGTGTTCTTTTTCACTAGTAGAAGTGACGTTGGTTTCATGTTGACAACTTTGAAGCCATTTGGAAGTGTTTCAGTGGAGAGCAAAATGAATAACAAAGCGGGCTCCTTTTTCTGGAACCTTAGACAATTCAGTACATTAGTTTCAACAAGCAGAACTATGAGGCTATGTTGTTTGGGACTTTGCAAACCAAAAATAGTTCATTCAAACTGGAACATTTTAAATAACTTTCATAACAGAATGCAATCAACTGATATCATTAGATATCTCTTTCAGGATGCATTCATTTTTAAATCAGATGTTGGCTTTCAAACAAAGGGCATAAGCACTCTAACAGCCCTTAGAATTGAAAGACTACTTTATGCTAAAAGACTGTTTTTTGACTCAAAGCAGTCTCTTGTCCCTGTTGATAAATCTGATGATGAATTGAAGAAAGTAAACCTTAATCATGAAGTCTCCAATGAAGATGTTCTTACCAAGGAAACAAAACCAAACCGTATCAGCAGTAGAAAACTGTCTGAGGAATGTAATTCCCTGAGTGATGTGTTAGATGCATTTTCAAAAGCGCCCACATTTCCTAGTAGCAACTATTTCACAGCAATGTGGACAATTGCCAAAAGACTGTCTGATGACCAGAAGCGCTTTGAAAAACGACTGATGTTTAGCCACCCTGCATTTAATCAGCTCTGTGAACATATGATGAGAGAAGCCAAGATCATGCAGTATAAGTACCTACTGTTCAGTCTTCACGCCATAGTGAAGCTTGGAATCCCTCAGAACACTATTTTGGTGCAGACTTTGCTGAGGGTGACCCAGGTAAAATAAAAAGGAGATTTAAACATGCATTTCCTGTAGTGTTTTTGTAATTATATTTCAATAGGAACGTATCAATGAGTGTGATGAGATATGCCTTTCAGTTTTGTCAACTGTTTTAGAGGCAATGGAACCATGCAAGAATGTTCATGTTCTACGAACGGGATTCAGGTGAGAACTCTCTTATGCTTTCTTCATGTGGTATGATTTTAATATTTATTGTGTTTGATAACAGAATACTAGTTGATCAGCAAGTTTGGAAAATAGAAGATGTCTTCACATTACAAGTTGTGATGAAGTGTATTGGAAAAGATGCACCGATTGCTCTTAAGAGGAAACTGGAGGTAAACACATGAATTTTCTCTAGTGGATGAGAGTAAATTAAATTAAAATTTGTTTTTTCTTTAGATGAAAGCCTTGAGGGAATTAGACAGATTTTCTGTTTTGAATAGCCAACACATGTTTGAAGTACTAGCTGCCATGAATCACCGATCTCTTATACTCCTGGATGAATGCAGTAAGGTGGTCCTAGGTAAGAGGAATTTTTCTTTCATCATTTGCAATTTTTTGTTTGTTTATTTAACTCATTCTTCAAGATAATATCCATGGGTGTCCTTTAAGAATAATGATCAACATATTGCAGTCCTGCAAAGACCTCCAGTACCATAATTTGGATCTCTTCAAGGGACTTGCAGATTATGTGGCTGCAACTTTCGACATCTGGAAGTTCAGAAAAGTGAGTACATTAACAATTTAGAATAAGCCTCAATAGAGTTTTCCCTCAATTTTCTCTTTTTAAGGTTCTTTTTATCCTCATTTTATTTGAAAACCTTGGCTTTCGACCTGTTGGTTTAATGGACCTGTTTATGAAGAGAATAGTAGAGGATCCTGAATCCCTAAACATGAAAAACATTCTATCTATTCTTCATACTTACTCTTCTCTCAATCATGTCTACAAATGCCAGAACAAAGAGTATGTACTTGTTTTTTTTTACCTTTTTTATTTGTTGGGAAACTGACTTTTCTTTGTTCCCCAGACAGTTCGTGGAAGTTATGGCTAGTGCTCTGACTGGTTATCTTCACACTATTTCTTCTGAAAACTTATTGGATGCAGTATATTCATTTTGCTTGATGAATTACTTTCCCCTGGCTCCTTTTAATCAGCTTCTGCAAAAAGACATCATCAGTGAGCTGCTGACATCAGGTAGGATGTTAGTGCAGAATTGGTCACCAATTCTTAATGATATACTCTCTTTTTCATCTTTTAGATGACATGAAGAATGCTTACAAGCTGCATACTTTGGATACTTGTCTAAAACTTGATGATACTGTCTATCTGAGGGACATAGCCTTGTCACTCCCACAGCTGCCGCGGGAGCTGCCATCGTCACATACAAATGCAAAGGTGGCAGAGGTGCTGAGCAGCCTTCTGGGAGGTGAAGGACACTTCTCAAAGGATGTGCACTTGCCACACAATTATCATATTGGTATGGGACATTATATGATTTCCTTTCATTTTTTGAAAAATTAATATCAATTCTTTCCTTTCAGATTTTGAAATCAGAATGGACACTAACAGGAATCAAGTGCTACCACTTTCTGATGTGGATACAACTTCTGCTACAGATATTCAAAGGTTGCTTACATATATTTCATTTGCTGGGCTTTACTGTTCTTGTTTTGTTTATTTTTGTTTTCAGAGTAGCTGTGCTATGTGTTTCCAGATCTGCTTATTGTTTGGGTTCAAGCCACCCCAGAGGATTCCTTGCTATGAAAATGCGGCATTTGAATGCAATGGGTTTTCATGTGATCTTGGTGAGAAAAAAATGCAAATGAAATATTCTTTACAAACTGATTATTTTCCTCTTTCTTTGGTAAGGTCAATAACTGGGAGATGGACAAACTAGAGATGGAAGATGCAGTCACATTTTTGAAGACTAAAATCTATTCAGTAGAAGCTCTTCCTGTTGCTGCTGTAAATGTGCAAAGCACACAATAAAGTGAAAATCAACCTTTTCATATTAGGAGACATGCATTTGTAAAAATTAATAAAGATGACAAGTCAGTTGTCAATGGAATTGAGCTATCTGCTAAGACAAAAAATGTTACCTCAGTTCACTATTAAAATTAATTTTAGGAGTGGAAGAAATGTTGTTACTGCCATTTAAAAATATGCTGAGAAAATTCCAGAAGGGTTATTTTTCCAACCACACCTATTCCCTCTAGTGCCCAGATATTTGATTTGTGAGCTGTACGTTTCACCTTTTCATCTTTGATCTACTAAAAACTGGTTTCTTAGTTGTGAGGTGTCACAGGCAGGTTGATGTGGGTAGTAGTCCTTGTCTTTGGAATCTGAATATTTATACTCCTGCTCTAAGCTGTTCTAAGACTTGGGGTTATGCCTTTAAATCATTTTCAAGCATTGGCCAAATAATAATTGGACAAAGTTCTAAAGTTGTCAAGTGTGTAAGAATTAGTGAGGTAGCTGTTGAAAATGAGTGAGGATGGTATTTGTATTTGTAATAAGCACTGCAGGTAGAGATATTTCATGGGTTATAATAAGAGAAACACAGATGAGATGTAGATGGTAAGGAGTCTTACTGTTGTTGGGGTCCTTCCTTTCTCTTTCTTTTTTCCCCCTTACCCCTCCCACAATTTCATGAAGTCTTTTAAATTAAATATATAGCTGAATTGTGTTGTGAATCAGACCTGAGGACTATTTTTTCGATTATGTGTGTTCATTCTTTGTTCAAATATTTGTCCAAATTCAACTATTTTGTTCAATATGCCTGTCTACCTAGTATTTGGCTCGCTGGGGATATAGTGATGAATAGGCATGGTCTCTTGTGGAACTTACAGCATGGGTTCCATGCAAGTTGGTGTTATTCTGCCCCCAAGCACACAGACATGCAATTACTAGACATCTTAGTATGTGCCGGGCACTGCTAAGTATTCATTTGTGTGCTGCCTTTTCATGATCTGAACCCTTTGAGGTGTAGCTGCTATTATGATTCTCTCTGTGTCTTCACTTCCTCATCTCTAAAATCAGGATAGGTATTTGCCCAAGGCTACACAGAGTAGGGGAGGGCTGGAGTTTGAATGTGAGCTAACATAGGCTTATAAGAAAATACAAAAACTGGGCTGGGCACGGTGGCTCGTGCTTGTCATCCCAGCACTTGGGAGGCCGAGGTGGGCTGATCATGAGGTCAGGAGGTCAAGACAATCCTGGCCAACACGGTGAAACCCCATCTCTACTAAAATACAAAAAATTAGCCGGGCATGGTGGTGCATGCCTATAATCCCAGCTACTGGGGAGGCTGAGGCAGGGGAATCGCTTGAACCCGGGAGGTGGAGATTGCAGTGAGCCAAGATGGTCCTGCTGCACTCCAGCCTGACCACAGAGCGAGACTCTGTCTCAAAAAAAAAAAAAAAAAAAAAAAAAAAAAAATACAAAAACTATAGCAATATGACAACAGCTGCCAGGTTGTATCAATTTATCCAGCTTGCATTTAGAAAAGGTTAGAGCTGAAAGGAAATTTAGTGATTATTTAATTGTTACTTCCCTCATTTTATGGACGAGGAAGATAAGGCTCAAAGAATTTTCCTTTCCTGAAGTCTCAGCTATGCCATTGGTTCCACATCATTTCATCCTCACCTGCTCTTCAGCTTGTGTCCCAGGAGATCAGGCTTCTGGTTCCAGATTGGACAACCTCTAGTTTTGTATACTTGGCCAAGTGATTTAACCTTATAAGCTTCAGAACAAGATGCAGATATTCTGTTATTAAAGGAACTAAGGTTTTGTCTTTAAATGTTGAGTGTGCATCAGTTTTGAGTGTCTAATTATGACTCCTCTTCAAAGGATTTGACAAATTTGTGAATATTTATGACCACCTTTTAGGGTAGTAATTTTCAGTTTGTACTAGTTAACCTGGCAGATAAAAAGGCATCCCTCTTTTACTAGCATTCTAGTGTTAGCATTCTTCATTGCTTTGTGTCAATGAAAGAAAAATGGGCAAAGAGCTGATGAACATGAAAAAAGTTCAGTCTACTTGTAAAGACATGCACATTGAAACAGAAGAGATGGTTTTGCCTTTCAAATTAGCAGTTTTTTTTCTTTTAAGAATTACAGTGCTGATGAAGGTATAATGAGGCAAGCACTTGCATAAGCTGTTGGTAGACTGTAAATTAATACCTTTCTGGAATGTACTTTGTGGGGTTTTCTTCTCCCATAATTTAAAAAATAGCTTTATTATAGTATAATTGACATACAGTAAACTGCATATATTTAAAGTGTACCGTTAGGTCAGTTTTGACGTACATACACACACACACACATCTGTGAAACCACAATCAAGATAATGAATATATCTATCACCTCTAAAAGGTTCCTGTCTTTGCTTTTTTCTCTGTCCCCTAAACAACCACTGATCTATGGCACACATAGAAAAAAATTAGGAAATATATTAAATGCTCATTTTGTGTGAGATATCCAAATATTTTTTTCAGAATCCCTAATGAAAAGGTTGATCTTGCTCTAGATACAAGATATAAAATTGTATTCTTGAAATAGCTACATGCAATTCTTTTTTATTATTTTTTAATTTTAATTTTTAGATTTTTAAAGATGGGGCCCTGCTATGTTACCCAGGCTAGCTTCAAACTCCTGGGCTCAAGGGATCCTCCTGCCTCAGCTTCTCAAGTAGATAGGACTGATTATAGGTACAGGCTACTGTGCCCAGCTCAATTCTTGATTGAGACATTTACCAGCTCTCCGAATTCTCAGTAGTTACCACTGAATAGAAACTTTCTTTACACAAAGCTGATTAAACAGTTTAGAACTTTTAAAAAACATTCAAAAATTGAAAATTTCATATATACATAGCCTAACAACTCTTCTTGTCATTGACAAAATGTGATGGTATTTTTTTTGTGATAATACACATGGACCTCAAATGCAATTGAACTATTCATATCAAGTATTTCCAAATAACAATGACATTCCAATTTATAGAATGTCATGTGTTGTGAGGGTAGTCACCCTGCAACTGGCTTGGACATCTCTAAGCAAATAGAAGTTTCTGTAAGATAGAGATTTGGGGCATCTACTTGGAACTACCTATGAGGAGCTGGCATTCCTCAAATCCCAACTGACTGCACTTTTCCATGAAATTACCCAGCAGTTATGATGGTCAGTGGCTCACTCAGCAGCAAGCCACTTAGGTAGCTGGCGAGGGACGTGGCACAGCCTTGTCTTCACACAGCACATCACAGCCAGGCAGCAAAGGACAGATCTCTCTCATACTCTTCATTCACAGGGCCTGAGAGGTGGACCATCAGACTCCACCCTGTTTTGCGCTGACTTGTAGGGAGACCTAGGTGTGGAGCTTCCTGGCCAGGAGGGCAGTGGCTGCCCAGAAGGCAGGAGATGGCTATCTCTTTTTTTTTCCTGAGACGGAGTCGTGGTCTGTCGCCCAGGCTGGAGTGCTGTGGCGTGATCTCAGCTCACTGCAAGCTCCGCCTCCTGGGTTCAAGCCATTCTCCTGCCTCAGCCTCCCGAGTAGCTGGGACTACAGGTGCCCACCTCCATGCCCGGCTAATTTTTGTATTTTTAGCAGAAACAGGGTTTCACCATGTTAGCCAGGATGGTCTCGATCTCCTGACCTTGCGATCTGCCCGCCTTTGGCCTTCCAAAGTGCTGGGATTATAGGCGTGAGCCACCACCCCCGGTCCAAGATGGCTATCTCTTAACACACTTGTAACCCATTTGTGCACACAGGTGTGCCGTGACTCACTGGTGGATCCAAAAAAAGCTGAAGCCTACATTTCCCAGAGCCCCTTTCAGCTTGAATTCCAAATGTGACTTAGCTTCCTCTATGCAGATGTACCTACTTGAAACTGGGAAGGCCAAATGAGATAGAGGTAATGTTTCTGCCAACAAACAGCCACAGAGCATTTTATTTTTCTAGAAGAGCAATAACAGAGACCCCAGGGTGTGGTGTGGCAGGACGAGGAGCATCCATTTTGCTGGTGGGGATTGTGGCTAAAATAATGTGGCTCTGGAGCCAGCAATGGGCAGCATCTTCATGACTTTCCAGCTTCCAGGCTGTAAGCAGAGATAGCATCTCTTCTGGACAGCCAGTTATGTGATAGTGTTCTGAGAGTCATTCCTGGAAGTCAGACTAAAGGCTGCTCCTTCAGCCTTTCCATTCATCTTGTAAGCAGGAGGCTTCTGTGCATGGCCAGAAACTAACAAAAGCACATTGTGTCTAAACTAGGTTGCAGTGGTTTCTGTTATCAGCAAGTAAATCCTGATTGATAAAGATACTACAATATATGCACATATATATGTTATAGAATCAATAAAAATTGGATACTTTGCTTTAAAAGTTTGTGAATTTTGCTTTTAAAGAATTTCCCT